GCCACCATGGCCGGCCTAAAACCTTAATTTCTAAGAACATTTAATACTTTATCATAAACATGTTTTATTGTATTTACACTGCTTTATTGTGCAACATGAAGTAGTTCTAAAATTGTGAGAGTGTTATCAATACCGATAAATATTTTATTTTTCATTATAGTATATTCTATTAATGATATGTAGTTCAAAAGTCCCTTGACATACTTTTCTTTGTATATGCATGGGTTAATTTGCTTGTTGCCAGTTGTAGGTTTTGCTTTTTTATGATTTAATTTTAATTTTTGAGGATGAAAGTCATGTATGTTTCAGAAGTAAAGACATCTAAAGTATACTCACAATGTTGTTGCTTTTTCTGGTCCTGCTGCCTTTGTCCATGTCCCCTCCCCATTTCCCCGTAGGTAGTCATTGGTACTTGCTTTCGGTTTATCTTTTCAGAGCATATGCACGTGTGTGTGTTTGTGTGTGTGTCTTTTTTTTTTTTTTCTTTTTTTTTTTTTTTAACACCGAGTCTCGCTCTTATCAACTCAGGCTGAGTGCTGTGGCGCGATCTTGGCTCACTGCAACCTCTGCCTCCTGGGTTCAAGCAATTCTCTTGCCTCGGCTTCGTGAGTAGCTGGGATTATAGGCGCCCGCCACCACGCCTGGCTAATTTTTTGTATTTTTAGTTGGGACGGCGTTTCACCGTGTTGGCCAGGCTGGTCTCAAATTCCTGATCCCCCGTGATGTGCCCCGCTCGGCCTCCCAAAGTGCTGGGATGACAAGCATGAGCCACCTCGCCCGACCATGTGTCATTTTTCTTGTATGTTACATAAGAGGTAGAATAGTATTTATACTATTATGCACCTTTTCATTTATATTTCTTGGATGACTTTCATGAAATGTAAAATGATTAAGTCACTAATTCAGTAAATCATTGATTTTATTACCGAATGATCGAATACATAAGGGCGATTGAGATTTTTTCCCATATCATTCTTTAAAAATTGCAGTGTGAGTGTGAGCTTATCTCATTTATCATTGCCAGCTTGCATTCACAAGAGATGGGCTCTGTGGTCTGTGGAATGAAATGGTTAAAGATGGAGAAATTGTATACACTGGAACAGAATCAACCCAGAACGGATAGCTCCCTCCTGGAAAAGGTAAGGGCCTTTAACTAGTGTTTTTTATTTGGCATCATGCTCAGCTAATTTTTTGTATTTTTAGTAGAGACGAGGTTTCACCGTGTTAGCCAGGATGGTGTCGATATCCTGACCTCCTGATCCACCCGCCATGGCTTCCCAAAGTGCTGGGATTACAGGCATGAGCCACCACGCCCGGCCAATATATTGGTTTCTTTATGAAAATTATACTGGATCTGTTACAGGTATGATTGATGTATTTTATTTTTAAGTTGTCGGTGACAGATTAAAAAATTTTTAATTCTGCAGATGATAGTGTCGAACCAAGTGGGACAAAGAAAGATCTGAATGACAAAGAGAAAAAAGATGAAGAAGAAACTCCTGCACCTATATATAGGGCCAAGTCAATTCTGGACAGCTGGGTATGGGGCAAGCAACCAGGTGATCTTGCGAATTTTGGCACTTTGGAAAGGCAATGGACTGATTCTGGTTTCTGTATATACAGAGTCATTTTTTACAGGTCAGAACTGTAGAAATAATGAGAAAGTGACACTTGTACGCATAGCTGATTTGGAGAACCATAATAACGATGGAGGCTTCTGGACTGTGATTGACGGGAAAGTGTATGATATAAAGGACTTCCAGACACAGTCGTTAACAGAAAATAGTATTCTTGGTAAGATTACACTTGTTATTTCCTGGTTAAAAAACTCATGTTGCTTTTTCCCTTTTTGTTTCAGCTCAGTTTGCAGGGGAAGACCCAGTGGTAGCTTTGGAAGCTGCTTTGCAGTTTGAAGACACCCGGGAATCCATGCACGCATTTTGTGTTGGCCAGTATTTGGAGGTGAGGCTGTATGCCTTGAGTGATGCAGAGGACCTCAGATTGATGATGAAATTTATTTTTCCAGCCTGACCAAGAAATCGTCACCATACCAGATCTGGGGAGTCTCTCTTCACCTCTGATAGACACAGAGAGGAATCTGGGCCTGCTTCTCGGATTACACGCTTCCTATTTGGCAATGAGCACACCGCTGTCTCCTGTCGAGATTGAATGTGCCAGTAAGAAAATCTTTGCTTTTTGCTGATCAGCATTCTCTTTCATGTTTGCGTGTGCATTTTCTAGAATGGCTTCAGTCATCCATCTTCTCTGGAGGCCTGCAGACCAGCCAGATCCACTACAGCTACAACGAGGAGAAAGACGAGGACCACTGCAGCTCCCCAGGGGGCACACCTGCCAGCAAATCTCGACTCTGCTCCCACAGACGGGCCCTGGGGGACCATTCCCAGGCATTTCTGCAAGCCATTGCAGACAACAACATTCAGGATCACAACGTGAAGGTGAGCTAGGCCTGCCCCCACTGCCACCTCAGCCTGAAGTTACTTCCAGCTGTTCCTGTTGCAGGACTTTTTGTGTCAAATAGAAAGGTACTGTAGGCAGTGCCATTTGACCACACCGATCATGTTTCCCCCCGAGCATCCCGTGGAAGAGGTCGGTCGCTTGCTGTTATGTTGCCTCTTAAAACATGAAGATTTAGGTAAGGAGCTCAATATCTTTGTACTTTAGCTATCACTGCCCTTCTTTTAAATGTCTTTTTACAGGTCATGTGGCATTATCTTTAGTTCATGCAGGTGCACTTGGTATTGAGCAAGTAAAGCACAGAACGTTGCCTAAGTCAGTGGTGGATGTTTGTAGAGTTGTCTACCAAGCAAAATGTTCGCTCATTAAGGTGATAGATTTTAATTCTTTTTATTCTGTGCTTTAAAGTTGTCTTTTCCTGGTTAACTTTGCAGACTCATCAAGAACAGGACCGTTCTTACAAGGAGGTCTGCGCTCCTGTCATCGAACGTTTGAGATTCCTCTTTAATGAATTGAGACCTGCTGTTTGTAATGACCTCTCTATAATGTCTAAGTTTAAATTGTTAAGTTCTTTGCCCCATTGGAGGAGGATAGCTCAGAAGATAATTCGAGAACCAAGGAAAAAGAGAGGTAAGAATGTAAAAGGACAGAAGATACTATTAATTTTTATAGTGAATGATGTTTTAAAACACAGTTCCTAAGAAGCCAGAATCTACGGATGATGAAGAAAAAATTGGAAACGAAGAGAGTGATTTAGAAGAAGCTTGCATTTTGCCTCATAGTCCAATAAATGTGGACAAGAGACCCATTGCAATTAAATCACCCAAGGTGCAGTATTTTCTGTGATTCTGAGGTTGGCTGACTAATGATGAAAATTGTTTTCCTTTGTTAGGACAAATGGCAGCCGCTGTTGAGTACTGTTACAGGTGTTCACAAATACAAGTGGTTGAAGCAGAATGTGCAGGGTCTTTATCCGCAGTCTCCACTCCTCAGTACAATTGCTGAATTTGCCCTTAAAGAAGAGCCAGTGGATGTGGAAAAGAGAAAGTGCCTACTAAAACAGGTAACATTTGATGAGAAATGCTTCTCTGCATTAACACTTAACTGTATGCATTGATATTTTGCAGTTGGAGAGAGCAGAGGTTCGCCTGGAAGGGATAGATACAATTTTAAAATTGTATCTGGTGAGCAAGAATTTCTTACTTCCATCTGTGCCATATGCAATGTTTTGTGGATGGCAAAGACTTATTCCTGAGGGAATCGATATAGGGTAAAACGTTAGCATATTTTTTTCTTAATTAACCCAAGTCAAATTCTTTATCTTTATTTGAAAGGGAACCTCTTACTGATTGTTTAAAGGATGTTGATTTGATCCCGCCTTTTAATCGGATGCTGCTGGAAGTCACCTTTGGCAAGCTGTACGCTTGGGCTGTTCAGAACATTCGAAATGTTTTGGTGGATGCCAGTGCCAAATTTAAAGAGCTTGGTGAGTCAATAATTGTATCAATGTTATTTTATAAGAAATGTCAGTGGGTGCCAATGCTCATTAGGTATCCAGCCGGTTCCCCTGCAAACCATCACCAATGAGAACCCATCGGGACCGAGCCTGGGGACCATCCCGCAAGCCCACTTCCTCCTGGTGATGCTCAGCATGCTCACCCTGCAGCACAGCGCAAACAACCTTGACCTCCTGCTCAATTCCGGCACGCTGGCCCTCGCTCAGACGGCACTGCGCCTGATTGGTAGGTCTGCACTGGCTTGAGAGCCTTTGGGATGGCTCAGCTATTGTTTTTGACGCTCCGTCAGGCCCCAGTTGTGACAACGTTGAGGAAGATATGAATGCTTCTGCTCAAGGTGCTTCTGCCACAGTTTTGGAAGAAACAAGGAAGGAAACGGCTCCTGTGCAGCTCCCTGTTTCAGGGCCAGAACTGGCTGCCATGATGAAGATTGGAACAAGGGTCATGAGAGGTGTGGACTGGAAATGGGGCGATCAGGTACTCCTCCTAACTGATCTCTACTTTGGCTTTCTCAGGATGGGCCTCCTCCAGGCCTAGGCCGAGTGATTGGTGAGCTGGGAGAGGACGGGTGGATAAGAGTCCAGTGGGACACAGGCAGCACCAACTCCTACAGGATGGGGAAAGAAGGAAAATACGACCTCAAGCTGGCAGAGCTGCCAGCCCCTGCACAGCCCTCAGCAGAGGATTCGGACACAGAGGACGACTCTGGTGGGTGACTCAGGAAGGTGTTTAGTCCAAGGCAG